CCTCACAGAGGAGATGCTGCTGAAGCGCGAGGAGCGGGCGCGGAAGCGGCGGCTCCAGGCGGCGCGGCGGGCAGAAGAGCACAAGAACCAGACTATCGAGCGCCTCACCAAGACTGCGGCGACCAGTGGGCGGGGAGGCCGGGGGGGCGCACGGGGCGAGCGGCGGGGAGGGCGGGCTGCGGCTCCGGCCCCCATGGTGCGCTACTGCAGCGGAGCACAGGGTTCCACCCTTTCCTTCCCACCTGGCGTCCCCGCCCCCACGGCAGTGTCTCAGCGGCCATCCCCCTCAGGCCCGCCGCCGCGCTGCTCTGTCCCCGGCTGTCCCCATCCGCGCCGCTACGCTTGCTCCCGCACAGGCCAGGCACTCTGTAGTCTTCAGTGCTACCGCATCAACCTGCAGATGCGGCTGGGGGGGCCCGAGGGTCCTGGATCCCCCCTTTTGGCTACGTAAGGCCCTTAACCCGGACTCTGCGCCCCGTCCCATGCCCGCTCTTGAGTATCTTCCCCACCCTATTAAATTACATCCGGTGCTTCGGCTTGTACAGAACTGGGGGAGTGGGATGTTGTGGGCAGACCAGTCTCCGGTATACACGTATTTTGCCCCTGTCGGAGCTTGCGTCGATGCCTGGGGCTTGGAAACCACCGCAAAAAACCAGGCTGCAAACCAGCGGACCGACTTTTGGGACTCCGCCTCTTCCAGCCGGGATTACCTGGCGTGCTTCGGCCTTTGGCGTCATTCCGAAAACATACCGCAAGCCAATCAGCGGCAACCTTGCTCTTCGGGGCGGCTGTTCGTTGGTTGATATGCCAGAGCCTGTTCTGTTGTCTGTATTGGCTATTGCCGCTGTCAGTCAGGGCCGTGGGTCGAACCTTCACCTACTCTTTGTCTGTACAAGCTCTTGTTGTCTGGGTGAGCGGCGGAGGCGCTGCTGTGGATTGGTCACAGGGAGAAACCTCTGATCTGTTCCTATTGGCCCGTCCGTCAAGGGACGATGATGATTGGTAGGGCAGAGCAATCTGAGTCCTAGTTGGTGGAGTTCTGCCCGGATGGAAGCTCCGGCCGCGGAGTGATGGTGGCCTCAGCGAAGATGGGCCGGGCAGGGACCATGGCGGTGGCAGCAGAGGTGGCAGGGGCGGGGCGGCTGGCGGTAGAGGAGGCTGTGGTCCTCAGGGGGCTGTAGGTGGAGGTATGGCTCGGGCCAGCAGCGGGAACGGCAGCGAGGAGGCCTGGGGGGCACTTCGGGCGCCGCAACAGCAGGTATCCCAATAGCTCCAAAACCTATCACGACACCCCTTAGTTCTAAGTGCCTCCTTGCCCGCAGCTTCGAGAGCTGTGCCCAGGAGTGAACAACCAGCCCTACCTCTGTGAGAGTGGTCACTGCTGCGGGGAGACTGGCTGCTGCACCTACTACTATGAGCTCTGGTGTAAGTCTCCAAGAGGGCTATTTCCAGGTCCCTGCCTGAGTTGCTCCCTCCTTGCCTCTTGCAGGGTTCTGGCTGCTCTGGACTGTCCTCATCCTCTTTAGCTGCTGTTGCGCCTTCCGCCACCGACGAGCTAAACTCAGGCTGCAACAACAGCAGCGGCAGCGTGAAATCAACTTGTTGGCCTATCATGGGGCATGCCATGGGGCTGGTCCTTTCCCTACCGGTTCACTGCTTGACCTTCGTGAGTGACTTGATGCCCTGGGTCAGCTACCATCAACCAATCATGCCAATTTTCTCCCCTGCAGGCTTCCTCAGCACCTTCAAGCCCCCAGCCTACGAGGATGTGGTTCACCGCCCAGGCACACCACCCCCCCCTTATACTGTGGCCCCAGGCCGCCCCTTGACTGCTTCCAGTGAACAAACCTGCTGTTCCTCCTCATCCAGCTGCCCTGCCCACTTTGAAGGAACAAATGTGGAAGGTGTTTCCTCCCACCAGAGTGCCCCCCCTCATCAGGAGGGTGAGCCCGGGGCAGGGGTGACCCCTGCCTCCACACCCCCCTCCTGCCGCTATCGCCGTTTAACTGGCGACTCCGGTATTGAGCTCTGCCCTTGTCCTGCCTCCGGTGAGGGTGAGCCAGTCAAGGAGGTGAGGGTTAGTGCCACCCTGCCAGATCTGGAGGACTACTCCCCGTGTGCACTACCCCCAGAGTCTGTACCGCAGATCTTTCCCATGGGGCTGTCTTCCAGTGAAGGGGACATCCCATAAGTAGTTTTGAGAGGGTGGATGGGTTACTTGCCCACCAGAAACAGCCCTAGTCCCAACTCCTTGCGTTCCTTTGGCCCCTCCCTGCCTACCTAGAATCTGCCTGAAAGGGCTGGAGAGGGGCAGTATTGGGGGACTGTGCTAGCTTTACCCCCGCAGGACATACACAGGAGCCTTTGATCTCATTAAAGAGATGTGAACCAGCTACTTGTGGATTTGGGTGGACTAAAGCTCA